GGGCATGGTGGCTCACACCTGTAATCTCAGCACTTTGGGAGGCCAAGGTGGGCGGATCTACCAAAAACAGAAAAATTAGCCGGGCATGGTGGCGCGTGCGCCTGTAATCCCAGCTACTCGGGAGGCTGAAGCAGGAGAATCGCTTGAACCCAGGAGGCAGAGGTTGCAGTGAGCCGAGATCGCGCCACTGCACTCCAGCCTTGGCGACAGAGCGAGACTCCGAAAAAAAATAAATAAATAAAAGCAGCTCCTTGTTTTTAAGAAGCCCTATTGTAATTCTACCCGGTCTTATATTTTAATAGTTCTTCATTATAAGTATTTACATTATACCAGGTTCTTTACTGTGTCAAACTTTTCAAAACTATCTTCTGGTAGTAAACTTCTCCAACTTCTCTTAGTTTTTACTTTTGTGAAAGTGAATAGTGGAGCTGTACATACGTAATCATTCTCATCTTCCTTTTTTACCCCCTAAAAAATGGTTAGTCCTGATAGACTTCAGCCACACTCTTCTGCATTAGGTAACAAAGAACTTCCTTATATTTTTGCACCTGTTTCAATTTTGGAGCTATCCTGTCTAAGTTGAGAAGCAATGGCAAGTCAATTCTTGAAAATTTTGTCGCTTTAGATAGAGGCTAACAAACGACCCTTGTTCATAAAGAGACCAAGATAAAGTGGGTTTGGGGCCGGGAATTCTGTTCTTGCATCTCCTGGGGACAAAGCCCACCTGTAACACTTGCCTCCATCATCTCCCTCCCTTCGAGCTAGCCAAAGGTGTGAACCCTGGGTCTGATTTTTATGGTCATTTCCAGGGATGCTAACGCGCCAAGTCACGCTCATAAGAAGCAGAGTGGGGCGATAGCTAGCCTCTCGCCGCCCACCTTTCTCAGCACTCTGGGCCAAAGCCTGGTTTTGAAAATGCGCGCCCCGCCCCGGCCTCCGGGGTCACGCGCCTTCTCGGTGGTGCACTCTCCGGCCGGCAGGTGGCGCTGTGAGCTGGTAGGCGGCGCCAGCCCTGCGATCTGGCACAGGCGCCTGCGCCGCAGCGGGGCTGCCGCTGGTTGGTCCGCACGTGGAACCTCTCCTGGTCCTGTTGACCCGGGCCCCTCGGAACCTCCAGCTTGGTCCGGTCTGGGACTGGAAGCCTGCCATGGCGGCTTCTGCGGCGGAGACGCGCGTGTTTCTGGAGGTGCGGGGACAGCTGCAGAGCGCGCTTCTGATCCTGGGGTAAGAACTGGGATTCTAGGCGCAGTGCCCAGTAATTTGTTTGGGTTTTGTTTTTAATTACCAGAGAACCGAAAGAAGGAGGTATGCCCATGAATATTTCCATAATGCCATCTTCACTCCAGATGAAAACCCCTGAAGGCTGCACAGAAATCCAGCTTCCAGCAGAGGTCAGGCTTGTACCTTCCTCTTGCCGTGGGCTACAGTTTGTTGTTGGAGATGGACTGCACCTGCGACTGCAGACGCAAGCAAAATTAGGCACAAGTGAGTAATATTAGCACTTCTGCTGCTGTATTCTAAGATTAGCTATTTCATTGACTTCCTTTAGAACTGATTTCAATGTTTAATCAAAGCTCGCAAACCCAAGAATGTTGCACGTTTTATTGCCAATCCTGCGGTGAAGTCATAATAAAAGACAGGTAAGGAATATATTTAACACTGATTAATTCTGCTGTGAAAAATGATTTTTCCTCTTTCCACTAGGAAGCTCCTCAGGGTGCTCCCACTGCCGAGTGAGAACTGGGGAGCTCTAGTTGGAGAATGGTGTTGTCATCCTGACCCCTTTGCTAATAAATCACTTCATCCGCAAGAGAATGACTGTTTTATTGGAGACTCTTTCTTCTTGGTGAATTTAAGAACCAGTTTGTGGCAGCAAAGACCTGAACTATCCCCAGTGGAGATGTGCTGTGTTTCTTCTGACAACCATTGTAAATTGGTAAAATATCATTTCAAAATAAATGGTAATTTTGACATTTAAATGACATTTTTCTGTTCTACAGGAACCAAAGGCAAATACCAAAGTAATTTGTAAGCGTTGCAAGGTAATGTTGGGAGAGACCGTGTCATCAGGTAAGAATTTCATAACAAGAAGCCAAAATGATGGGAGAGTCTTAATTTTCTTTTTTGTTTCTAGAAACCACCAAGTTTTATATGACAGAGATAATTATTCAGTCATCTGAGAGGAGTTTTCCTATCATACCAAGGTACAAATAGCAAATTACATTTATTTATTTGTCACATTGTAAAAATTGATTTCTGTTCAAACAGGTCTTGGTTTGTCCAGAGCGTGATCGCCCAGTGTCTGGTGCAGCTCTCCTCTGCTAGAAGCACTTTTAGATTCACGATTCAAGGTCAGGATGACAAAGTGTATATCTTGGTAAGAAATTATTTTATCCAGCTTTTTGTAGCCTTATACTTGGACTTTCTCTTCACATCTTTAGCTATGGCTTTTAAATTCAGACAGTTTGGTGATTGAATCTTTGAGAAATTCCAAATATATCAAAAAATTCCCCTTGTTGGAAAACACATTCAAAGCCGATTCTAGTTCTGCCTGGAGTGCTGTCAAGGTCCTCTACCAGCCATGCATCAAAAGCAGGAATGAAAAGTAAGTTGTGCATTTGTTTTCTCTTTCCACATTTTTTGAAAGTTAATGTGTTGGTGTGTTCCAGACTTGTCAGCTTGTGGGAAAGTGACATCAGCGTCCACCCGCTAACCCTGCCCTCTGCAACCTGCTTGGAGCTGCTGTTGATATTGTCAAAGAGTAATGCCAATCTGCCTTCATCCCTTCGCCGTGTGAATTCCTTTCAGGTGAGCAATGGCTTCTTTTCTAGGCCGTGATTGTCCTTCCCACTCTTCCCTCCCCTTTCCACAGGCAGAAGAGCTTCACTCCATGACCACAACCACCAAAAACCCATAGGGAGTACTGCCAAGCTACCGCTGATGTTCACATGAGGCCCAAGGGCACTTCAGTCAACTTGTGGTGAATTCTGCCAGACTGGGACTCACCCTTCAGGGCAGTGGGCACCCCTTTGGCTCAGGACAGATCGAGAAATGCTGTCTAAAAACCAAGTCCTGGACTCAGGGACCAAAGAACCTGCTTTGTGCTCTACCCAACTGTGACCAAGCTAGTACCTAAAGTGCAAGACAAAGTCTCCTTTACTTTTCCCTTTGCTTTCCTCAAGCAAAAGGAGTTTCTCACCATAGCCATCACAGCTTCAAATGTGTTGTGTCTCAGCTGAAGTCAGCAACTCTCAGAATCTCACCCAAGGCCCACAGCTCACTACCTGGGTATCACTACTGGTTATTCAGGGCCCAGGGGCTCTTTAGTCATCAGATGATAGGCTTTGCCTGGACTGGGTCCTTCCCTTTATGGCAACAGATTCCCTTCTGGTCCAGGATATGTCTACAAATGTCATCCAGGAGCTAGGGCCTGGAATGGGGCCTCACAACCCTGATCAGTTCTCTGTCATACTGTGGCCGAGCTAGTATTCAAGATTCAAAATAAAAATCCTCTTTACTCTTCCCTCTCCTCTCTTCAAGTGAAAGGAAGGGGTCTCTTTTGGAGTTGTGTTGCCTAGAGTTGGGGGAGGGGTGGCACAAGCACTCCCTTAGCTGCCCCAGCTAGTGTCTCAGTAGGTTGCATCACCCCCAAGTCCACTTGCTCCAAGCCCAGCTCAGCATTAAGACTTGCAGTCTCTGTGGTCTAGGTTGTTTCAAGTTTTTTTATGGCCCCAGAGCACTTCAGCCCACAGTAACAAAGCTTGACTGAACTCAAGTTCCCACCACTGGGATGGGCGATTCCCTTCTGGCTAGGGTTGATCTGCATGCTCCCTGCTTGTGTGGGCATCGGCTGAGTTCCACTTGGTTTTGCTTTCCACTGTAACCAGGAAGCACTGAGTTTAATGTGAAGTCTCATATTCACTGCACTCTCCCCCTTCAAGAGCACAGATTTCTCTGAGCTGTGCAGGTGCTGTGGGGGAATGGGAGAGGGGTGGCATTGACAATTCAAGACTGTTTCCTATTCTTTTCAGTGATATGAAGTTAAAATCAGATACCATGAGTCCTTACCTGATTTTTAGTTCTTTTTTTGTAGTTGTTGTTTGTTTTTTGTTTTGAGACAGGGTCTCGCTCTGTCATCCAGGTTGTAGTGTAGTGGTGTGATCTCAGCTCACTGCAACCTCCACCTTCTGGGCCCAAGCAGTCCTCCCAACTCAGCCTCCCAAGTAGCTGGGACTACGGGTACATGCCACCATGCCCAGCTAATTTTTGTACTTTTAGTGGACACGGGGTTTCACCATGTTGCCCAGCGTGGTCTTGAATTCCTGGGCCCAAGCAATTCTCCCGCATCAGCTTCAAAAGTGCTAGGATTACGGGCATGAGCCACCGTGCCTGGCTGAGTTTCGGTTCTTAAGAAGGTGCTTTTTTGTGTGTAGATAGTTGTCAAATTTGCTTTCCCTGTCAGGGGGACAGTGGATAGGGTATTCTAAAAAAAAGCAAGTCAGTTACTTCCTAGATACAGTGGGGTTACAGGCATTAGGTAAATACACCCATTCCACAGGGGAGAAATTGGCCAAAACAAAGGGGCTACAGGCCCCATGTAAGTCTGAAATCCAATAGGGCAGTCATTAAATCTTAAAGTTCAAAACTGATCTCCTTTGACTCCATGTTTCACATTCAGGTCATGCTGAGGCAAGAGGTGAGCTCCGATGCTTTGGGCAGCTCTGCCCCTGTGGCTTTGCAGGGTACAGCCCCCCTCCTGGCTGCTTTCATGGGCTGGTGTTGAGTGTCTGTGCAGGTGCACAGTGCAAGCTGTCGGTGGAGCTACCATTCTGTGGTCTGGTTGATGGTGGCCCTCTTCTCACAGCTCCACTAGGCAGTGCCCCAGTGGGTACTCTGTGTGGGGGCTCAGACCCCACATTTCTGCTCCTCACTGCCCTAGCAGAGGTTCTCCGTAAGGGCTCTGTGCCTGCGGCAACCTCTGCCTGGACATCCAGGCATTTCCATACATCCTCTGAAATCTAGGTGGAGCTTCCCAAACTTCAATTCTTGACAACTGTGCACTCACAGGGCCAATACCACATGTAAGCCACCAGGGCTTGGGGCTTGCACCCTTTGAAACAATGACCTGAGCTGTACGTTGGCCCCTTTTAGCCATGGCTGGAGCTGAATAGGCAGTGGCTGGGATGCAGGCCTGGGCCTGGCCCACAAAACCATTTTTTCCTCCTAGCACTCTGGGCCTGTGATGGGAGGGGCTGCCCTGAAGGTCTCTGACATGCCCTGGAGACATTTTTCCCATTGTCTTGGTGATTAACATTCTGCTCCTTGTATCTTATGCAAATTTCTGCAGCCAGCTTGCATTTTTTCCCAGAATATGGGTTTTTGTTTTCCATCACATTGTCAGGCTGCAAATTTTCCAATCTTTTATGCTCTGCTTCCCCTTTAAATATAAGTTCCAATTTCAGAACATATCTCTCAAAGTTCCACAGATCTCTAGGACAGGGGCAAAATGCCTCCAGTCTCTTTGCTAAAACATAGCAAGAGTGACCTTTCTATTCCAGTTCCCAACAAGTTTCTTATCTCCATCTGAGACCACCTCAGCCTGGACTTCATTCTTCATATCACTATCAGCATGTTGGTCAAAACCATTCAATAATCTCTAGGAAGTTCCAAACTTTCTCACATCTTCCTGTCTTCCTCTGAGCCCTCCAAACTGTTCCAACCTCTGCCCGTTTCCCAGTTCCAAAGTCACTTCCACGTTTTGGGTATATTTATAGCAGCACCCCACTCTACTGGTACCAGTTTACTATATTAGTCCTTTCTTGCTGCTATAAAGAACTCCCTGAGACTGGGCAGTTTATAAAGAGATTTAATTAACTCACAGTTCTGTATGGCTTGGGATGCCTCAGGAAACTTACAATCATGGCAGAAGGTACCTCTTCACAGGGCAGGAGGAGAGAGAATGAGTGCCAACAGGGGAAATGCCAGATGCTTATAAAACTATCAGATCTCATGAGAACTCACTCACTATCACGAGAGCAGCATGAGGGAAGCTGCCCCCATGATCCGATTACCTCCACCTAGTCCTGCCCCTGATGCATGGGGATTCTGGGGATTACAATTCAAAGGGAGATTTGGGTGGGGACACAGAGCCAAACTGTATTACTGAAGAACTTAAAAAATAATAATATAATAACTTATAGGGGCTCCTAGAAATAGATAGACAGAGGCCTGGGAATTTTACAGGTAAGTAGCAACAATGGGCTATAGACAAGAGAAAGTGAACTTTTTATCTCTGCACTCTTTTTTTTCTATATACTTTCAAACATTGTACTACATAAATGACCTCATCTGTTATATTCCACTTTCATCTCTGGGTGAATTATAGCCATTATTTTTTTTTAAGTCATGTTTTCCCCTAATTATATATATAAAATAAAACCTTTTTTCATAAAAAAAATTGGAAAATTCATAAAAATATAAAGAAAATTAAGATCACTGGGAGTAACCAGTATTGACATTTTAAAGTAATTGTTTTTTATTTTTTTGGAGATAGTCTTGCTCTGTCACCCAGGATAGAGTCCAGTGGCACGATCTCAGCTCATTGCAACCTCCGCCTCTTGGGTTCAAGCAATTCTCCTGCCTCAGCCTCCTAAGTAGCTGAGATTACAGACGCCACACCCGGCTAATTTTTGTGTTTTTAATAGAGATGGGGTTTCACCGTATTGGCCAGGCTCGTCTTGAACTCCTGACCTCAAGTGATCCACCTGCCTCGGCCTCCCAAATTGCTGCGATTACAGGTGTGAAGCACCGTGCACGGCCATTTTAGAGTAATTCTTAGTCCTATTTTTAATATCTGCTTATACACGCACACACAAATATATATATTAATATAAAATTGGGCTCATTGAAGATGCTGGCTGGGGCACAGTACTGACAATACTCTGCTCTTTCCTCTGTTTCATCTCCTGGCATGAAGACATATACTTTTCCCAAGAGACTATCAATGGGCCTTGGGGACATTATATATGAGGGTCTCAGGGTCCTGTTATTAACTGAGAGTGGGTAGGGAAGAAGGGTGTGAGTGATTCCACATGTCAAAGGGCTTCTGCAGATGTAGTCATGAAGCAGACAGACCTGAACCAAGATGGGCAGGCACTCCCTAGAATTTTCACTCAGCACTTGTGGTAATCCACGTGTGCATCCCAGGAAACTGAGATGGGAGTGGTGTTGGCACCTTCGGGTCCCTGGATGTGTCCACTATTTTTCCTTTCCTGCTAATGCCTTTGTCCTCAGTGTGCAAAGATAATCAGGACTTGAGTGCTGGTCATTGTATTTAGGAACTTCGTTCTCAAAGGTAGTGATTACTGTCCTATTTTCCATCTCTCTCCTCAAAACAATTTCTGAGAATTGCCTCAGCAATTTGGATGTGAAAGATGTTGTCATCTTCATTCCTTTTTGCCCTGCAGGGTGTTCTGTGGTCTGGGGAAATAAGCAGGTATTCTTAGTTGAATACAGTTCTCTAATCTGAATTGTCTCATCCTCTGCCTCCTTTCATTTTGGACTCTCCTTTTTGCCATACTCTAGAGAGAATGTGGAGGATGGGGCCAGGCAGACAGCCTGGAGGTTAACCAGAAATTTAGTCAGATCCACGTTGCTGCCACATCACATCTTTCAAAAGGCCGATTCCCTACCCAGATACCTGCCACGTGACCTGCCCCTCAGACATTTCTGTCCCTACCAAGGAGTTGAGGTTGTGGGCAAAGCTGGACAGTTTCTGTGCTTTCTGTAGCACTTCGTAGGGGAGGTCTGATGGGACTTAGGATGCTCTGCCCTTTGCTTTATTGAGAGAAGCAGGGATGATGTATAGCTTACTAAGTCTATAATTATGTTTCTTGTTTTGTTTGGTTGTGTTTAGTAAGTTAATTTTTTCCTGATTCTAAAGGAAATACCGTCATGTATCACTTAATGATAGAGATACATTCTGAGAAACATGTCATGAGGCATCACAGAGAATGTCATAGAGTGCACTTACACAAACCTGGATGGGCTGGGACAGACACAAACCTAGATGGGCTGGGACAGTCTACTACACACCTAGGCTATGTGGTATGGCCCATTGCTCCTAGGCTGCAAGCCTATATGGCACTGTACTGAATACTGTAGGCAATTGTAATACAATGGTAAGTATTTGTGTATCAAAATATATCTAAACATAGAAAAGGTACAGTAAAAATATGGTACAAAAGATAAAAAGTGGTGTACTCATATAGGGCAGCTCCATTATAATCTTATGAGACTACTGTTGTACATGTGGTCCCTTGTTGATCAGACATCATTATGCAGCTCATGACTGTATGTACCCACGATAGACGATGTGGTATGGGTTTTTCATTAGCAAAACAATACATATTTTTACTTTTAGCAAACTAAAAATATAGAATCTTAAAATTGAACCAATGGCTACCTAGCCCAATTCAGTCCATCTGTCCTTCATGGTGGGGAGAGAAGGCCTAGGGGCAAGGCCTGGCAGGCTCTGGGCAGCCTTTGTGATTTGAGAGCACTCACCTTCTCTTACCTCAGTATCTGTAACACAGAAATGGGGATAAGGAGAACTGGAAGACAGATAGGGTTTGTCTAATTCTGTGATGACATTATTATGAATGGTACTCGTTCTTTTTTTTTTTTTTAATAGACAGGGTGTCCAGTCTCACTCGGTCACCTTGGCTGGAGTGTGGAGTGTAGTAGCACGATCGTAGCTCACTGCAGCCTCGAACTGCTGAGTTCAAGCAATCCTCTTGCCTCAGCCTCCCATGTAGCTGGGATTATAGGTGCATGCCACCACACCAGACTATGGTGCTAGTTCTTAAATGTCAGTATACATGGGAAGCTTGTTTAAAATTTAGATTTCTTAGTGATCTAAGAAATCGGAGTCCTAGCCAGAGAGATTCCGATTCAATAGCCCTGAAGTAGAGCCCAAAAATCTGCATTAACAAGCATCCAAAAGTGTGTATGATAGGGAATTTCAAGAACGAAAACTGTAAGAAACACGTGATAAGAGAATATACACCAACTAAAGTGAGAAATGAAAGAATTTTAATTATAACAACATCTAGTCACAGGTCCAAATAGCTTAATTATTTTCCTCTTTTCTTCACTGCTCCTTATTAACCTGCACTTAACACAGTCTGTATTGCACTAAACTGAATAGTTGTCATCAAGTTTGTGTTTTTTTATTTTCCTTCTCTCTTTACCCTCAGATGTCTTGTAGAATCCTGGTGTTACCTCTGTCACTCCTCTTTCTGCCATTGGTGTGAACACCCGGCATCCCCACATCTCCTGATATCCGGGCTTCTTGCTTTTCTCAGGGATGTGCAGCCTCTGTAGTCCTCTCTCTCACGGCACGTCTGATGTGGTAGGACAGTCGCTCACGCTGATGTCAGACACTCAAGATCTAGTCTGGACTGCTGACCCTCTTCTAGGCAGATAACCCTCTATGGATCCCAGTTTCGTTATCTATGGGATGAAGGGTTGGGTTAAATTACATATGTAAGTGTTTTTAAAGTTCGTTTAAAGTAGAGGCACAGAGTCATTTTTGTCTGTTCCCAGCTGTTCCTGATTTATTCACCCAGTCTGCATAATATAACTGTATTCCTTAAATGTTATAGAACCTTATTTCTTGTGAACATCCTAGAAGTGTTTAACTGAGGAAAAATATAGATAAAGTCAGATTACATAGGGTTGTTGTGTGTGTGTGTGCGCGCGCACACGCCCGTGTGCTCTCCAAGAGGATGGAGTTGATGCCGTAAGACCTCCCTAACAGCTGCCAGGAAGGGACAGGAATGATGGGGTTAGGGTGCCATCTGGCCCTTGGCTCTTCCTGCCTCTGAGACATAGGTAACTCTTTCATGTGGAGGCTAGTAAAGGAAGAACCCTGTCCGAAGGGCTGTTTGTCACAGAAACTTGAAATGTTCTCTGACAGCCCGTAATTTCCCCCCTTTCGTCTTCCTTCTCTACCCTCCCTTAGACTTTTTGCACTTTCGGCTTCCCCTTTTATTTTTCACTCTGGTTCTTGGTGCACATTGAAACATTTATGGCTTAGGAATTTTTCAGTGATTTTGTCTTTGTATTTTACTTATAAGTATAGTTACTCCAAGAAAGATTTCTAAAATGTGAGCCTCTTCTGTTGCCTGGAGCTGCTACTGAGAGGACTTCGTTCTTTCCCACACACTGAGCATGGCTGTGTTCAGTCAAGTGGTGGGTCTTACTTCCTTGGAAAGGAGGCTAAAGATATGTGTCTGCTTTTAGAAACAAAGTGGGATCAAGATTGAAATAACTGAGCTTGCTTCACTCATGGAGGGAGCTGCTGTGTTGTTCTCAGGAGCTTTTTTTGTGTGTTTTTGTTTTTGTTGTTTGTTTGTTTTGTTTTGTTTTGTTAGAAGGGGGAAACAACAGCCTGGGGAGGATGTCAGCCTTCAAGGGAATGTAGTTTGGAAGGTGAAACTGTTCTCAAGCCTCCATTGAGAACCTCTTGTGAGCCCTCCTGGTAGTGAGTAATCATTTCAGCAAAGTGAGAATATTTAGAATAGAAGAGGTATTGGGGGATCTTTTCTAGTCTAAATGGAAATAAGCCAAAGGAAGCATGGGAAACAAGAATGAAATTATTTTATTGTCCCTTTGGTCCTTGCTCTTATAGACCTCATCTATGGAGCAGTAAAGAAAAGGGCCTGCAGTGGAGGTGGAAGATATGATTGGGCTCCTTCATGACTGTTATGAAACCAGCAACCAGCGTGACTGGACCTAAGTCACTTTCCCTGTCTATACCCTAGTGTTTTCATTCCTCCTGCGCTAAACTGATTCTAACTTCTAGTAGTTGAAAGTTTCACAGAAGTGTAAGAGCTTGTGGATTAAACTAGCCTGAAAAAGAAAAATTATCATCCAGTTTGCCCTTCTCTGAGATTAGCACATTGCTTCTTTGGGGTTTGGAGGTTGGAAGTGATGGTCACAAACCAAGTGATCATGTCTGGGCAGCAGGGAAGGGGCTTCAATTAGGGGCTTAAAGCAATTAGCATCAACAGTTGGCTTTCAGAAATTTAAGACAGTGTGATTAATCCATAGCATACAAAGGTTGTCTGGTATATAGTCCAAAGCTGTGATAACAGAGCACAGACTAAATTGGCAGAATAATGTTTCAGTGCTGGCTCCTTATCTTGACTCTTTAGAACTGAATGCAGTTCTTCATTAAAAAAAAAACAAAACCTGTATGTGTCCATAGTCCCTATATTTCTGGTTCTCTTCCTGCTGGTAGTAAATTATTATTTTCTTCTGATTTAACTTCAGCTTGAAAATCATTTGTAAAGGCAATAAATATTTGAGACATTGATCATTTGAACCATCAGCTGCTTTTCATTGAGTCCCCAAAATATGCTAATGTTTTTAGCAGAAATCAGAGCACTTAAAATAGAAGGCTTTGTTCTTGGTATTTTTATTTTAAATAGCAGAGTTAAATCTGTTTATATTACATTTTTGTTTCACTAATGTAGTTAGACTGACGTCTACAATCTTTGGCAGGGGCAGGATGGAATATATCTAGGATTTTCTAGCAGAGACTAAATTGTTCAGTATATTTACCTTTTTTAAACAAGCAAAGACCTTACCATTGTTTTTTTTTTACCACCTCTAGGCACATTCCACCCTCTCATCCCACATTTCCCCATTACTATTATGTATTATTTTTCCTGGTTCCACTTAAAAACACAAAAATCCATTATTTTAAATATTTTCATGTTCATTACCTAATACATATAATTGTCAGGCTTTTTTTTTTCTTGCATCTCACTTCCTGTAGTATTCCTGTCACTGATAGTTTGTGAATGGGAAACTCTCTTAGTCTTTGTACATCTGGAAATGTCTTCATTTTGTTCACAGTCTTTAGTGATGGCTAAGCTAAGTATAGAATTCTATACCCCTTTTCGCTTTGAAGATCTATCACTCATTGCCTGCTGACATCTATTTTTGTTGATAAGACAGCTGTTGTAAGACTATTTGCTATTTCTTTGAAGATAAACTGTCTCCTTTCTTTTTCCTGCTGGCCTGTAAGATTTTATCTTCATGCTTGATATACTATAGATTTACAGTGATGTCTTCAGTGTGGAGTTTTAAAAACTTATTCTACGTAGTACTCAGAATACATGTAAGAACTCCTGTCTTTAAGTAGTTCTATAAAATGATCAGCTATTATATATTAAATTTCCATTATCCCCACCCCCATTTCCTCATTCCGACCTTCTATTAGACATATATTGGTGATGTAGTTTGAATATTTGTCCCCATCCAAATCTTATGTTGAATTTTAATCCAAGATTTTGGAGGTGGGTGGGGCCTGGTGGGAGGCTGTTTGGGTCACAGGGGTGTATCTCTCATGAATGGCATGGGCTAGCTCCTTGGTGATAAGTGAGCACTCGCTCTGAGTTCACACAAGATCTGCTAGTTTAAAAGTGTGTGGCACCCCCACCCCTCTCTCTTGCTTGCTCTGCTTTCTCCATGTGATGAGCCTGCTTCCCCTTCACCTTCTGCTATGATTGTAAGCTTCCTGAAGACTCCCTAGAAGCCAAGCAGATGCCAGCACCATGCTTCCTATAAAGCCTGCAGAACCATGAGCCAGTTAAACCTCTCTTATTTATAAATTACCCAGTCTTAGATATTTCTCTATAGCAATGCAAGAATGGTCTAATACTATTAGAGTCATTCTTGCATTCTCCTTGCCTATTCTCCTTGTCTCTTAACTGTTTTTTCATATATATACATATATACATATATATATATGTGATTTGTAAATACACACTCATACTTACTTTTATCTCAGAGCTGTATCAGAATAAATTCCTCAGTACTAGATCTTCCAGTTCACTCATTCTGTTGTTTATCTCCACTATTGAGTTCTATTTCAGTGGCTATATATTTTCATTTCCAAGGTATCACATTTTAAAAATCTCTATGAAGATATTAACATAGCCTATAAATATTCTTAGTTGGTTCTGTTATTTTATTTTTTTCTGAAAGTGCTTATTCTTCTACTTGTTAATTTTGTGGCTAAATTAGATGTCTTCATGTGTTTTGGAATTTTGATTTGCAAGCTCACCTTGTTTAACAACTGTTTTCTCCTCCTTACTCCTTCCCACAACTTGCCCCACCCCCATGGTAGTTTTGCAGCTGCTTCTGCATCTATATCTGTGTTTTTCTATTTCTCTAGATGAGAAACCCCATGTAAGTCGTAACTTGCAGCATTTGTCAGCAACAATTTTCTTTGGTTTCCTTTCATAAACATCATGCAGTCTAAGTCCAGCCCCTCTGTTAAAAAATTAAAATAACAGAACAAAGTAAAAAGATTTACAAGCTGTGTTTAATGTCCTCATTGTATTAGTCCATTCTCACACTGCTATAAAGAACCGCCTTAGGCTGGATAATTTATAAAGAAAAGAGGTTTAATTGACTTACAGTTCCACGTGGCTGGGGAGGTCTCAGGAAATTTATAATCATGGTGGAAGGGGAAGCAAGGCATGTCTTACATGGCGGTGGGTGAGAGAGAGTGTGTGAAGGAGAAGCTGTGAAACACTTATAAAACCATCAGATCTTGTGAGAACTCACCCACTGTCAAGAGAACAGCATGGGGGAAACAGCACCCAGGATTCAATCACCTCCTACCAGGACACTCCCTCAACACTTGGGGATTATGGGGATTACAATTTGAGCTGAGATTTGGGTGAAGACACAGAGCCAGACCATATCACTCATAATGATTTTTTTTAATTTGATACCTTGGAAATGAAAAGACCTTAACTTTAGCCCCACTAGGCACTCACGTGGCTTTAGCTCTGCCTCCACACTGTGTGCTTCTGGTCCATGGAAGTGCTTAGCTTGTTTTCTGAGTATAGCTATTAGTTGGAATTCTCTCATTTTATATTTTATCTGTCATTGCCTGATATTTGAAGAAGGCAAAGACTTTTAGTGTAATCTTTGGCTCTCTATGATTTAACCTTTGTTTTCATTTCGTATCTGTAGAAGGAAAATAACAACTGCCCTTCCCATCTGTGAAAGCACTTTGTGAGTAAAAAAGGCAAGTTGTGGCCATTTGTATAGTTAATGTAATTGGTATCACATTTTACCACTACACTCTACCTATGGAGTCAAGGATGTTCAGGATGGGTGGGTGGCATGCTAGGGGAATGAAATACCTTATATCATAATAGACTTCAACATCCCTAAAGTTGTCTGCTAAATGTTGTCAGTGGTTTAGTCCACAAATTGCAGAGTGCTTTCTACAGGTAAATGGATTGTGACTGTGTATTTACTTTTAGAGTTGCATGCAATGAAAATGAAATTGTTTTTCATGACAGTAAAGCTGGCTCACTATTCACTGGATTATTCCGTTTTTCTTAACTCTGTTGTGTTGG